AAAGGATCCAGTAGTAGCATTAACCGAGGGAGAAAGATAAGCTGTGGGGAAAGGGCTAGTGATTCAGGAGTTGGAATTCCAAACATTTTCCATAGCTTGTCAGGAACATTTGTGCAGACCTTTGGATATATAGAGAGGGAGTCCGTCTGCTGATAAAATGAGCGCTGGGTTTACCAACCTTCGGCCTTGGCCCACCCCTGATCCTCACCGCCGGGCAGTGAGATGGACACGTTATTTGCCTCCATTTGGTGGACTGCGCTCTGCGCTTCCAGAGGTGGAGCAATTGTCCGCCTCCGCCCGGCCAGCACGTGCGGGAGGCTGGATTTGAACCAAACAAGTTATCTGTGTACCCCACGCCTTTGCTTTTACCCACTAGGCGGTAACGTGATTTCACGCCTGAGAGTTTCTTGGCTGAACAAGTTGGAAATCACTGGTTTCAGAGATTGGAAATCACTGGGTGCACGCCCCTGGATTCTTTCCCTAGCCACTCGAGGCCGTCGCGCTTGCCTCGACGTCTCTATTCGCACAGCGCGCAGTTACCACCGCCCCACTCCCACCGCGCCAGCCTGCGGGACTCTCGGGCTTCCCTCGGGCGGTGGGAAAAGAGCCTCCCGGGCTGACTCTGCTCGGCGCGCATGGCTGCCAGGGGAAAGTATTGTCCTTAAATCCAGAGCGGCGATACGCGCAGGGGAGCGATCTCAGACCGCGGCGGAGCATCGGTGATCCCAGGGCCTGCCGCGTTCCAAGGCAAGCGCTAGTACTGCGAGCAGACAGTGGTCACTAAGAAGTCATTACCAGATTGGCAGGGGGAGTCCTAGGGATCCGGGTCCCGCCGTCCCTCACACCTCCCTCCGCGTCCTTCCGGACCCCAGGGCGACGCGGACCCGGCCGGGGGAGCCCGGGGGAGGGGGCCGGGCCGGGGTGGGGCGGGCGCGCGTGCGCGAGCTGTCAGACCGGCCCCGCCCCTCCCCTCCCGCCCCTCCCCCGCTCTCCGGGTGTAGGGCGGGCGGGCGCTGCGGCGGCCGCGGCTGCTGCTTCCTCGGGCCATTTTGCTGTGGAGCGGCGGGGAGGAGGAGCCGCCGAGGAGACCCCGGGCGAGGAGCTGCGAGCCGGAGGAGGCCGCGCGGACTCCGGGCTTTCCGCCGTCGCGGGGATCTCGGGGGGCAAAGGGATCGCCGGGGAGGGGGACCAGAGAGCCGCGCCCGCCGCGCGGAGCGCCCCTTCGCGTCCCCTGCACCATGAGCTGGGGCACCGAGCTCTGGGTGAGTGAGGGGCTGGGCCCGCGGGCAGATGCACCATAACTTCTCTCTTGGTTTGTTTCAACAGGATCAGTTTGACAACTTAGAAAAACACACACAGTGGGGAATTGATATTCTTGAGAAATATATCAAGTTTGTGAAAGAAAGGACAGAGATTGAACTCAGCTATGCAAAGCAACTCAGGTAAGTTGATATTGAAAAAGGTTATTTGTTAAATAAAGCTGACATGTCTGCATTTTTATTTCAGGAATCTTTCAAAGAAGTACCAACCTAAAAAGAACTCGAAGGAGGAAGAAGAATACAAGTATGTTTACCATTGAAAATTGTCTTGTAATATGAAACAGAGTGGCGTGTGTTCTGTTCCATAGGTATACGTCATGTAAAGCTTTCATTTCCAACCTGAACGAAATGAATGATTACGCAGGGCAGCATGAAGTTATCTCCGAGAACATGGCATCACAGATCATTGTGGACTTGGCACGCTATGTTCAGGAACTGAAACAGGAGAGGAAATCAGTAAGCAAAACTTTATTCTTTTTCTTCCTAAATACTAATCACCAGTGTGTTTTCCCCTTTGCAGAACTTTCACGATGGCCGTAAAGCACAGCAGCACATCGAGACTTGCTGGAAGCAGCTTGAATCTGTAAGTGAACAATGCACAGCAAAAGAAACGGCATGGTTTCATAATTATTTTCCTCTGATTTTAGAGTAAAAGGCGATTTGAACGCGATTGCAAAGAGGCGGACAGGGCGCAGCAGTACTTTGAGAAAATGGACGCTGACATCAATGTCACAAAAGCGGATGTTGAAAAGGTGAGGTGAAAGCTCAAGTGTGGGCCGGGCACAAACGTAGGAGTATTCTTGTTTTTGCCCTAAGGCCCGACAACAAGCTCAAATACGTCACCAAATGGCAGAGGACAGCAAAGCAGATTACTCATCCATTCTCCAGAAATTCAACCATGAGCAGCATGAATATTACCATACTCACATCCCCAACATCTTCCAGGTAAGTCCTGAACATCTCTCAGATTTCATGTTAAACTTACTTTATACAAAATCTAATGTTGCAGAAAATACAAGAGATGGAGGAAAGGAGGATTGTGAGAATGGGAGAGTCCATGAAGACATATGCAGAGGTTGATCGGCAGGTGATCCCAATCATTGGGAAGTGCCTGGATGGAATAGTAAAAGCAGCCGAATCAATTGATCAGAAAAATGTAAGTATTGCCATTTGGACTTCATTGATAACATGTATTTATATGCTTGTGGGTATAATTTCAGGATTCACAGCTGGTAATAGAAGCTTATAAATCAGGGTTTGAGCCTCCTGGAGACATTGAATTTGAGGATTACACTCAGCCAATGAAGCGCACTGTGTCAGATAACAGCCTTTCAAATTCCAGAGGAGAAGGCAAACCAGACCTCAAATTTGGTGGCAAATCCAAAGGAAAGTTATGGCCGTTCATCAAAAAAAATAAGGTACTGATGGTTGGCGTGAAATGAGTTTTCTATACTCTGTCACGGCTCCATCTCTTACATGTAGCTTATGTCCCTTTTAACATCCCCCCATCAGCCTCCCCCTCCCCCTCCTGCCTCTGCCTCACCCTCTGCTGTTCCCAACGGCCCCCAGTCTCCCAAGCAGCAAAAGGAACCCCTCTCCCATCGCTTCAACGAGTTCATGACCTCCAAACCCAAAATCCACTGCTTCAGGAGCCTAAAGCGTGGGGTAAGTTCTGCTCCGGAATCCTGTCTCTCTGGTTTTATCTTGTTCTCTTGCTGGTTATTGGCAGACTCAGTCTTTCTGTTTTCACAAAGAACTCATGAAGAGGACGATAGGGAAACCCACGTATGCCTTTGAGGCTAGGGACTATGTTGTAAGTTCACCTGTGATGGCCAGGTCATACAGTTTTCCCATACCTCTCCAATTTTTACATGAAGCTTTCTCTCAAGCTGGTAAGCACAATTGTTCCATGCATGTCCTGAGTTTCTGGTTTCTCATTTATATTTGTGTCTGCAGGGTGCAACACCGGAGGATTTCAGCAACCTCCCACCTGAACAAAGAAGGAAAAAGCTGCAGCAGAAAGTCGATGAGTTAAATAAAGAAATTCAGAAGGAGATGGATCAAAGGTATAGTGCATCAATATGACTTATTAAGAAATCTTTACAGCATTCTACTCGTTCTTTCTTTCAGAGATGCCATAACAAAAATGAAAGATGTCTACCTAAAGAATCCTCAGATGGGAGACCCAGCCAGTTTGGATCACAAATTAGCAGAAGTCAGCCAAAATATAGAGAAACTGCGAGTAGAGACCCAGAAATTTGAGGTATGAAACTTCTGTTGTGGAAAGCTTTGTTGAGGTTGGAGTCTCTCATTGCTTTTGTCTCCAGGCCTGGCTGGCTGAGGTTGAAGGCCGGCTCCCAGCACGCAGCGAGCAGGCGCGCCGGCAGAGCGGACTGTACGACAGCCAGAACCCACCCACAGTCAACAACTGCGCCCAGGACCGTGAGAGGTACAGTATCTGCACAGCGCCTGCCTCTGGCAGCTTTAGTTGCTTTGTGTTTTCCTTTCTTGAGCAGCCCAGATGGCAGTTACACAGAGGAGCAGAGTCAGGAGAGTGAGATGAAGGTGCTGGCCACGGATTTTGACGACGAGTTTGATGATGAGGAGCCCCTCCCTGCCATAGGGACGTGCAAAGCTCTCTACACATTTGAAGGTGACATTTCATGTCTGCTGGATTCCCCTGCCACATCTAACATATCCTGATATTGCTTTTTCAGGTCAGAATGAAGGAACGATTTCCGTAGTTGAAGGAGAAACATTGTATGTCATAGAGGAAGACAAAGGCGATGGCTGGACCCGCATTCGGAGAAATGAAGATGAAGAGGGTTATGTCCCCACTTCATATGTCGAAGTCTGTTTGGACAAAAATGCCAAAGGTGCTAAGACTTATATTTAATACCATAAAAAAAGTTTCTCTTTCTGTTTCTCTTTGTGTTGTAGATTCCTAGAGGGGAGTGCCTGCGAGCCTCGGGTGAGCCTTCCTGGAGGAGCCTCCGTCTGCTTGTTCCCACAGGCCTCCAGCGCCCTGCCCTGTGGACAGCCCACCCCTCCGCAGCCCCATCCCTGCGGGGCGGTCTCTCTCTCTCTCCAGCATGCTCCCTGCGGCCCTGCCCTCCCGCCCAGCCCGGGCCACCTCGTGGGGGACAAGTCTCGCCAGCGCCCACCCCCATGGCTCGGGTCAGTCCTCATCGCTCCCCCTCCCCACCCCGCGCAGGCCACTGAGACGGTGGGACACACGCCCCTACCTGCTCCTTCCTGGGCCCTCAGTCCACCCGGGCTCGTCCTGGCAGCCCTTCCGCGCTTCACACAGTGCCTTTTGTGAAAGTGTCATCACGGGTCCCCTGAGGAGACAAGGCAGGTCCAGCGCACATCAGGCGGACTGAGCACTCGATGTCATCCGTGTCGATGTCATCCGTGTGTCCCAGACTGTCTGCTGTAGAAAACACTTCCTCCTCTCCTGAGTCTGTGAAGTCCTCAGTGGTCCTTTTTGGATTCTAGGCTTGCACCTCATACTAAACATTGACCCTTTCACTATGCCCTCAACCTGGGAGCATCTGGCAGGCAGGGGGGCAGGTACACACACACCCACAGGCACACCCACCAGTACACACGCGTGCGCATACACACATTTTGGTTTGACGCCCTGTTTTCAGTGGCCTGGGGAGGTCCACACTGGAAGTCGAATTCCAGCTCGCCTTGTTGACTCGCCTGTGTCCACCGGCCATGAGGAGCCCACGCCTGTCCTCCCCATCACTTTCCTGTCCCTGAGAACTGTAGATCATGCGCTTGTGAGCGAGGCCCTCCCCTCTGCACCAGCTCATTGCAAAGCGAACATCCTCTCCTTTCCAGGAGCCCCAGGATTAGCATCTGAAAAGGGTAGCACTTCCTTTTTTGTTGTTGTTTTTTTTTTTTTTTTGAGACGGGAGTCTCGCTCTATTGTTCAGACTGGAGTGCAGTGGCATGATCTCGGCTCACTACAACCTCCACCTCCTGGGTTCCAGCGATTCTCCTGCCTCAGCCTCCCAAATAGCTGTGATTACAGGCGTGCACCACCACGCCCGGCTAATGTTTGTATTTTTAGTAGAGACAGGGTTTCACCGTGTTGGTCAGGCTGGTCTCAAACTCCTGACCTCAGGTGATCCGCCCGCCTCAGCCTCCCAAAGTGCTGAGATTACAGGTGTGAGCTACCGCACCCCGCCGAGGTTAGCACTTTCATCACCAAAGACCCCGTGCCTCTCGTGGTCCTTTGAGGGATCCCGCCGCCACCACCCTTGTATTTTATCACGTGCTCTTCAGGGCATGTGGAATTCGTTGAGTTTGCTTTTAGAGCCAAGTTTCTTTCCCTGTGTGGGTTTTTGAGGAAAACCTGAGGTCCCCTAATCTGTGGCCACCACCCCCCCCCCCCGCCACGCCTTAGAGCAGAGCAGCCCCTCCTCTCATTTGGTGCAGAAACAGTCAAGAGGAACCATTGGCCTAGAGCTCCTGTGACCGAGAGCGCCACGGAAGCCTGGGGATGACGTCGGGCAGCTTTATTCTTTGCTTGGCTTTGGTAACTAGGTGGTCCCCTCAAGCATCCTCAGTTCCTCTTGCTGTTTATGAATCTAAGACAAGGAAGTCCTATAGAAGCCAAAGGGACAGGGACGGAAAGGACAGGTCCCAAGGGATGGGGCTGTCTTTACTTGTGGAAACCAGGAAATTGCTCCTCTCAGCCAACCAAGGTTGACCACACACCACCCTTCCGGAGCAGCTCAGTCAGCCCTCGGGGACGAGAAACCACAAGCGCAGAGACGCTGAGGCCCAGGCAGGTGAAGAGGAAGTGGCTTTGGGTTTTTAAAGTAGGTGAGCGTGAGCCTCTCTGACTGCTTCTTCCCCGGGGGGGACTGCAAACCGCTCAGGGTTGCGGCAGAGCCATGGACTTCCGGTCCCTGCAACGGGTGACCTAAGCGTGGTGCACCCATCAGTCACGCAGGAGGACTGACTTGACAGACGAAAGACAAGCCCGGATGACACAGGGTGAGAAGAGTCAGGGCCGCACCTCTGTCCCTGCAAACCAACAGGTGCATGGTGAGTGTGGCAGTCCCCACAGCTCCACAATGGGCTCCCCCGCCAACGGGGACGACAGGGATCTTCAGGAACTTCTGACCTCACCAAGTCAAGTGGACCACTCTCCACTCCACGAGGATGTGAAACGGTTCTTTAAAATGGGATTTTAGAGCCTCGGGAATGCATGTGCGTCACATCTTTCATATTATGGGTCAGGATAGATTCATTTCTTGCAACATAGTGGAAAAGATATAAGCTGCAGTAATTTGCTCTTTGAATGACCGTCACCCCCAGTATAGGATATGCTTGTATCCCCCCGTCACTCCTCCGCCTGTTTTTTAAACTTTTCCACCACCTGCGTCCAAAAAGAATGTTATAGCGAGTGCTCTTAAATGTTGAACCTGGGTGTTGCTTCCGGGCCAGTCTGCGTGGCTCCATGAAAAGCTCACTGCTGCCCCAGCCGGGCTTCTTAGAGGAGGTCAGTTGTCCTATGTATCATCATTTACTCTGGGAATCCTACTGTGAAATCATGTCTGTATTTTTCTGGAGCAGTTCACATAGAGTAGAATGTGGAATTTCCCGTGAACGTCTCCTTCCTCCCCCGTATCTGCCGCCTGTCACTTCGCCACCGTGCTAGAATACTGTTGTGTTGTAAGATGACTAATTTTAAAAGAACCTGCCCTGAAAAGTTCTTAGAAACGCAGTGAAAGGGAGGAACTTGTCCTTTACCCAGTTTTTCCTTTGTAGGATGGGAAAGTATAAAAAGGCACAGAAGGTTGTCATGGGCTGTTCCTTGGGGGTTTTTATCCTGCTCACCGTGGAGATAAGCCTGCGGCTTGTCTAACCAGCGCAGCGCAAAGGTCTCGATGCCTTTTGGTAACATCCGTCATTGCAGAAGAAAGTTTACACGACGTCAAAAAGTGACGTTCATGCTAAGTGTTTTTCCAGAAATATTGGTTTCATGTTTCTTATTGGCTCTGCCTCCTGTGCTTATATCATCCAAAAACTTTTTAAAAAGGTCCAGAATTCTATTTTAACCTGATGTTGAGCACCTTTAAAATGTTCGTATGTGTGTTGCACTAATTCTAAACTTTGGAGGCATTTTGCTGTGTGAGGCCGATCGCCACTGTAAAGGTCCTAGAGTTGCCTGTTTGTCTCTGGAGATGGAATTAAACCAAATAAAGAGCTTCCACTGGAGGCTTGTATTGACCTTGTAACTATATGTTAATCTCGTGTTAAAATAAAATATAACTTGTGGCTCCGTGTCACGGGACTGTTTTGTTGCATGA